TTCCAGCTTCTGGCAGCTGGTGGCAGCATCACTCCAGTCCCCGCCTCCATCTTCAGGTGGCTGTCCTCCTCCTGTATCAGCCAAATTTTCCTCTTCTTACAAGAACAGCTTCCCTAATCTAGTATGACCCATCTTAATCATAATTGCAAACTCCATATTTTCAAATAAGGTCACATGTACAGGCACCGAGGGTTAGGACTTCAGCATCTATTTTGGGAGACACAGTTCAACCCAATCTGCCCTCTGGTTCCCAAAATTGATTTCCTTCTCATGTGCAAAATACATTTTCGCACCATGTCAACATTACCAAAAGTCTTAACACTTTCCGCATCAACTCCTCTCACCATCTACATCATTTAAATAAGCTACAGAGGAGACTTACTGTGTGATTCATCGTGTGGCAAAATGTCTCTCCATCTGTGATCCTGTGAAGCGAGACGAGTTAATCCACTTCTAAAAGACCGGGGGTTGGAGGGGGAGACAGGCATAGGGTAGACAATCCATTCCAAAAGAGAGAAAGGGGAAGGAAAAAAGGGTTCACGGGTCCCAGGCAATTCTGAAACCCTGGAGGGAAAATCCCATTAGACTTCTTTCACTATTTCCCATCTAAAATTTTTAACTGAGCTATGCAAGAGTAAAAAGTTACCGGACAGAGACACCAAACAGAGAAGTGCAGGATAAATTTACCAAGAGAGTAGGTTAAAAGGGAAACTTCTCCTTCAGGCCTATGGTGGGCATTTCTTGTTTACTCAAGTACCTGCCGTCTCTCAAAGAATATCTAATGTCCACTGGAATTCGAATATGTCATGATTTTACTCGCGCCCACCCCTAGTCAACTTGGGAGGGAAGCGCAACCCTAGCCTTTTCTTACTCTGGACACAGGGGGCGGTAAACCGGGAGGGCGGCCGAGAAGGCGAGGGGGAGCGACGCTCTTGCTCTCTGGACGACAACGTGCCCACGTCCTGAGGCCGCGCCCAGACCCGGAAGCGGGGCCGTCACGTGGGGCGGCGTGGGCTGCTGCCTTGGAAACGCGGAGCGCGCGCTCCCAGCGAAAGCAGCAGGGCAGGGATCTGCGTTGGAGGAAGGGACTGCTCTGGTGCTAGAATGCTGTGCGTCGGAAGGCTGGGCGGCTTGGGAGCCAGAGCAGCAGCTCTGCCGCCCCGCCGGGCGGGCCGGGGAAGCCTCGAAGCCGGGATCCGGGCCCGAAGGGTCAGCACCAGCTGGTCTCCCGTGGGCGCCGCCTTCAATGTCAAGCCCCAGGGCAGCCGCTTGGACCTGTTCGGCGAGCGCCGGGTGAGCGGCGCAGGAGGAGCTCCCCTCAGTCCCCGAGCTAAGCCGACCCCTGCTCCGCGCGGCCAGCAACAATCAGGGCGAGATTGTTTGGGCCTGGGAGGAGGCGAGCAGCGAACCCACCTTTTACAGTGGCGTCTTGTGTGCGCTCTCGATGAGGGCAAGGTCACCTCTGCTTTGAGGGGCCGGGTTTAGTGGTCTCCTACCCAGAGTGTCGGGTCCGGGAACTGCTTCTGCATGAGCCCCTTGCTCCACGTGAATCTGAATAGTTCGTTCTGGCAGTGGCGGTGAATTCGTCCTGCCAGGACCCGCCCTCTGCATACACTCAGGCGCACCCCTGCTAAAGCCCTTTAGCTCCAGCGCTACAGTCCTGCCTTAAGAGGCCTATCCCTGTGCGTTCACAGGCGGCATCACATGGTCTTTTTGCAAGGACACGGCTGCCTGCAGTCGAGTAATGGTAATTTCATTAATACCTGAAATTCCATCATCGTTATAAATCAGACGTATTCTTTGGTTCTAAGGGTCTTTTTGGAGTTCCTGAGCTGAGTGCCCCAGAAGGATTTCATATTGCACAAGAAAAAGCCTTGAGAAAGACAGAATTGCTTGTGGACCGTGCATGTTCCACCCCACCTGGGCCCCAGACCGTGCTGATCTTCGATGAGCTCTCGGATTCCTTATGCAGAGTGGCCGACTTGGTAAGGTGCTTTACCTCAGACTTGAAGCTACCTCCCTTTTGGTTTTGTCTTTCCCCTTTATTAGGCTGATTTTGTGAAAATCGCTCACCCTGAGCCAGCATTCAGAGAAGCTGCGGAAGAAGCTTGTAGAAGTATTGGCACCATGGTAGAGAAGTATGTGCTGTTCCCCTCCCCACCTCCATGCCCATCTAATTTTTTAAATTTCTATTTTTTCTAGGTTGAACACAAATGTGGATTTATATCAAAGTTTGCAAAAATTACTAGCTGATAAAAAACTTGTGGATTCCCTTGATCCAGAAACAAGGTACTCACTCATTTCTTTGCCTTGATTGTGACCTGTTATAACCTGGGGCTCATTTCATTTATAGGCGAGTGGCTGAACTGTTTATGTTTGATTTTGAAATTAGTGGAATCCATCTAGACAAAGAAAAGGTACATCTTTCTGCTGTTTTTTTGACTCTTCCCTTTAAATAACTTTTACTCCTCCTGCATACAGCGTAAAAGAGCAGTGGACCTCAATGTTAAAATCTTGGATTTGAGTAGTACATTTCTTATGGGAACCAATTTTCCCAACAAGATTGAGAAGCATCTCTTACCAGAACACATTCGTCGTAACTTTACATCTGCTGGGGATCATATCATAATTGATGGTCTCCACGCAGAATCACCAGATGACTTGGTATGTATGTTTCATTCTCTTTGTTGTTTAGGTATAGCCTTCACCATTTACTTTTTAAACGTAGGTGCGAGAAGCTGCTTATAAAATTTTTCTTTATCCCAATGCTGGTCAATTGAAATGTTTAGAAGAATTGCTCAGCAGCAGAGATCTTCTGGCAAAGTTGGTGGGGTATTCCACGTTTTCTCACAGGGCTCTCCAAGGAACGATAGCTAAAAATCCAGGTAAGCCTGTTTATCCAACATTTAAGGGCAAATTGAAGATATTTTCTTTTGGATTTCGTTTTAGAGACTGTCATGCAGTTCCTTGAAAAACTATCTGACAAACTTTCTGAAAGGTTAGTTTTTATTCTACTATTTAGTTTTTTGGTCCTAACAAGTAATGATAAACCTGTTTTATAGAACTCTGAAAGATTTTGAGATGATACGAGGGATGAAAATGAAACTGAATCCTCAAAATTCCGTAAGTATGTTGGAATATTTTTATTATAATATGCTTTCCTTAACAGTGAATTATTCCATTGTAGGAAGTAATGCCCTGGGACCCCCCTTACTACAGTGGTGTGATTCGTGCAGAAAGGTAAGTTTTTCAAGAAATACCCGTACAGGAAAAGATGCTGTTGAACCTCTCTTCCTTCTCTTAGGTATAATATTGAGCCCAGCCTATATTGCCCGTTTTTCTCTCTTGGAGCATGCATGGAAGGCCTGAATATTTTGCTTAACAGACTGTTGGGGATTTCATTATATGCAGAGCAGCCTGCAAAAGGAGAGGTGTGGAGCGAAGATGTCCGAAAACTGGTGAGCTCCTCCTGCTCAGCCTGCAGTTGCAGATTTACCACCAAATTTAAATTTTTTTTTCTAGGCTGTTGTTCATGAATCTGAAGGATTGTTGGGGTACATTTACTGTGATTTTTTTCAGCGAGCAGACAAACCACATCAGGTGATCCTTTCTTTATAAACTGGTCTCTCTAGTCTTTTCCTTTTATGTTTTCTGATTCTTAAAGGATTGCCATTTCACTATCCGTGGAGGCAGACTAAAGGAAGATGGAGACTATCAACTCCCAGTTGTAGTTCTTATGCTGAATCTTCCCCGTTCCTCAAGGAGTTCTCCAACTTTGCTAACTCCTAGCATGATGGAAAATCTTTTCCATGAAATGGGACATGCCATGCATTCAATGCTAGGACGTACTCGTTACCAACACGTCACTGGTGAGCCATGAGGAGGGCTTTTATTTACTACATCATGCCAACTTTTTTTTTTTTCTTGTTTTAGGGACCAGGTGCCCTACTGATTTTGCTGAGGTTCCTTCTATTCTGATGGAGTACTTTGCAAATGATTATCGAGTAGTTAACCAATTTGCCAGACATTATCAGACTGGACAGGTAGGAACAGTAATATTGTCGTCTTGTCCTTTTACTCACATATATATTCTTTTGTTTTATCAAGCCACTGCCAAAAAATATGGTGTCTCGTCTTTGTGAATCTAAAAAGGTTTGTGCTGCAGCTGATATGCAACTTCAGGTATGTATGTACCTTTGTTCTGAAGTTTTCCGCCAAAACTAAGTAGATGTTTTTATCTATCTAGGTCTTTTATGCCACTCTGGATCAAATCTACCATGGGAAGCATCCCCTGAGGAATTCAACCACAGACATTCTCAAGGAAACACAAGAGAAATTCTATGGCCTACCATATGTTCCAAATACTGTGAGTCCAGCATTTGGCTTCTGTTTTGTGTAAAAGAGGTTTAATTGGCTCGTGGTTTTTGCAGGCTGTACAGGAAGCATAACACTGGCATCTGCTCAGCTTCTGGGAAGGCCTCAGGAAGTTTACACTCATGGCAGAAGGCAAAGGGGGAGAGTGGTGTCTTACATGATGGCAGCAGGAGCAAGAGAGAGAGAGGGTAGGTGCCACATACTTTTAAACAACCCGATCTTACAAGAAATCACTATTGTGTCAACAGCACCAACGGGGATAGTGTTAAACCATGAGAATCCACCCCAATGATCCAATCCCCTCCTACCAGGCCCTATCTCCAATGTTGTGGATTACAATTTGACATGAGATTTGGGCCAAGACACATATCTAGACTATATCGGGGGATTTATATAATCTATAAACATTGGTTACCTGTCCATCTTTTTGAGTAGGTGTGTGCTGCAGACTTATTGGGGACATAATCAGATATACCTGATTTGCTGCAGTATACTCAAGGTGTATTAGTTGAGAAAGGTTGCTGCTACTGGAGACTGGTTTCTATTCAGACTAATTTCTATTAAGTCTAATTATGTAGAAGTGATATATATTTCATATTAAGTATAATTTTCTATGTGTAACAAACTGTTTTTAGAAAAAAACTGCCAAAAATTGTGCTGAATTTAGTCAGACACTCCAAAGAGCAAACACACTTTTGTTTTTTAGCATAAAGAAAACTATTTCAAATCCCAATTAAAATAGTTGTACAATAATTTGCTTTTTGTATTTATATTGTGATAACTACAAATTTTTAATAATTGATATAATGTATATGTATGTGTTATCTTTTTATTAAGTGCCTACTACGTGCTACCACATGGTCTAAGCAATGGATGTAACAGTAAATAAAGTAGACCAGAATCCTTGCTCTCATGGAGCCTGTATTCGAAATAGCCTTTTAGATGTGTA